GAAATTGTTTCTGTATTTTGGATAACAGTCCTTTGTCATATATGTTTTTTGCAAATATTTTCTCTGAGTTTGTGGCATATTTTTTCAATTCTCTTGACAGTGTCTCTCAGAGATTTTTATTTTTAATGAAGTCCAGCTTAATAATTCTTCATGGATTGTGCCTTTGATATGTCTAAGAAAGTAATCAACAAACCTAAGATCATCTAGATTTTCTCCTATGTTATCTTTTAGGAGTTTTAGAGCTTTCCATTTTCCATTTAGGCTTGTAATCTGTATTCAGTTAATTTTTGTGAAATGTGTAAGCTGAGTGTCTAGATTCATTTTTTTTGCATATAGATGTCCATTTGTTGATGAGACTCTTCATCGTATTGACTTTGCTCCACAGTCAAAGATGAGTTGACTGTATTTGTGTGGGTCTATTGTGTGGGCCCTCAGTTCTATTCCATTGACCTAGCTCTGTATTCTGTTGCCAGTACCACACTTTCACTTTCGTGAATACTGTAGTTTTGTAGTGCCTTTTGAAGTCAGACAGTATCATTCCTTGAACTTTGTTCTCCTTCAGTTGTGTTTGTTATTATTTATTTATTTTGAATTATTTATTTTTTTTAGCCTCTCCATGTAAACCTTAGAGTCATTTCAATATCCACAAAGTAACTTGCTGGATTTTGATAGAGATTGTATTGAATCTATAGATCCAGTTGGGAAGAACTGATGTCTTGACCTTATTGAATCTTCCTTTCCATGAACATGGAATATCTCTTCATTAATTTAGTTCTTTGATTTCCTTCATCAGGATTTTCTAGTTTTCCTTACAGATATCTTGTGTATATTGTTAGATTTATACCTAATTATATCTATAGGTGTTTATGTAAATGGTAATATGTTTTTAATTTCACATTTCATTTGCTCATTGCTGGTATATAGGAAAGTGATTGACTTTTTGTATATAAACTGTGTATACTGCAGATCTGCCATAATCACTTATGAGTTCCAGGGGCTGTTTTGTTAATTCTTTCAGTTTTTCTTTTTTTTTTTTTTATTTTTTTATTTTTTATTTTTTATTTTTTATTTATTTTTTTTATTGATCATTCTTGGGTGTTTCTCGCAGAGGGGGATTTGGCAGGGTCATAGGACAATAGTGGAGGGAAGGTCAGCAGATAAACAAGTGAACAAAGGTCTCTGGTTTTCCTAGGCAGAGGACCCTGCGGCCTTCCGCAGTGTTTGTGTCCCTGGGTACTTAAGATTAGGGAGTGGTGATGACTCTTAACAATTCTTTCAGTTTTTCTACATAGACAATCATGTCACCTGTGAACCAAAACAGTTTTCTTTCTTCTCAATCTGTATATTTTTTATTTCCTTTCCTTGTCTTATTGCATTAGCTAGAACTTAGAGGATGATGTTGAAAACCAGTGTTGAGAGGGAACATTCTTACCTTGTTCCTGATTTTAGTGGGAAGGTGTCAACTTTTTCACTAATACGTATGATGTTAGCTGTAGGTTTTTTGCAGGTGTTCTTTATCACGTTGAGGAAATTCTCCTCTATTTGCCTTTTGTTTGTACACTCCTTTCTCCTAAAAACTGATCTTTTGAAGACTGCCTTTTTGCATCTTGCATCCTCTTTATCTGTAATCAACTCTGAACTAGCAGGACGCTTTTTAAGTATTTTCATACATAATGTGATTTTATGTCAATCTTTTATCTGCTGCTCGTTTCCTTCTTTTTTTATTCTGCACAGTTTTCCTGAACTGCCCTTGATCTTCATGAAGATTTATGGCTGGAGCATAAGGATGTACTAGGATTTAAATTTCTACTTATGTTCTGTGCCTTTTAGTTATACTGAGAGCTTGAGCTTTACGTAGCTTCATTTTTTTTGTCAGTCTTTGTGTCCTGTGAATTCACTAATATCCCATCACTTTTATTTTTTAATTTTTATTTTTATGTTTTATTTTTGAGACAGAGTCTCGCTCTCTCGCCTAGGCTGGAGCGCAGTGGTGCGATCTTGGCTCTCTGCAACCTCCGCCTCCCGGGTTCATGCCATTCTCCTGCCTCAGCCTCCCGAGTAGCTGGGACTACAGGCGCCTGCCACCATGCCCGGCTAATTTTTTTGTATTTTTAGTAGAGATGGGGTTTCACCACATTAGCCAGGATGGTCTCGATCTCCTGACCTCGTGATCTGCCCACCTCGGCCTCCCAAAGTGCTAGGATTACAGGCCTGAGCCACCACGCCCGGCCATCCCATCACTTTTATTTTGTAGATTCAGCAGGATTTTCTAGTTAGACAGTCATACCATCTACATTCTTTTTGTTATTTATGTTTTTATTTCTTTTTCTTGCTCTGTTGCATTGACTATAGTGAAACTTGTGATTTTCAATTTCAAGTTCACGAATTTTCAATTTTTTAAATTATTGATTGGTTTATTATTATTTTTTTTTGAGACAGGTCTCACTCTGTCACCCAGGCTGTAGTGCAGTGGTGCGATCTTGGCTCACTGTAACCTCCTCCTTGAGGGTTCAAGTGATTCTTGTGCCTCAGCTCCTGAGTAGCTGGAATTAGAGGCGCGTGCCACCACACTGGCTCATTTTTTAAATATTTTTAGTAGAGATGGGGTTTTACCATGTTGCCAGGCTGGTCTTGAACTCCTGACCTCAAATGATCCACCCACCTTGGCCTCCTAAAGTGCTGGGATTACAGACTTGAGCCACTGCCCAGCCTATTTTTTATTTTTTTTTTAGATGGAGCTTGCTCTGTCACCCAGGCTGGAGTGCAGTGGCACGACCTCAGCTCACTGCAGCCTCCATCTCCCAGGTTCAAGTGATTCTCCTGCCTCTGCTTCCCAAGTAGCTGGGATTACAGGCACATGCCACTATGCCCAGCTAATTTTTGTATTTTTAGTAGAGACGGGGGTTGACTGCATTGGCCAGGCTGGTCTTGAACTCCTGACCTCAAGTGATCTGCCTGCCTTGGCCTCCCAAAGTGCTGGGATTACAGGTGTGAGCCACTGTGCCCGGCTCAAATTCACAAATTTGAATTCACACTAGAAGTGTGAATGGATATTCTAGCTTTGTCCTTCAGGACAAGGGGAAAATGTTCCATCTTTAAACATTAAGTATGATGATGTTTCATTATATGACCTTTATCATATTGAGGAAGTTATCTGAGTGTTTTTAAGCATGAATAGATGTTGAATATTGTCAAATGCTTGAAATGCACCGATTACAATCTTCCATTCTGTCCCGTTGGTCTATACATATGTCTTCATGCTAGTTCCACAGTTTTGGTTACAATAGCTTTGTAGTAAATTTTGAAACCAGCTTTTCAAAGCTGATTGAAGTCCAGTTTAATTCTTGTGTTTCAAGATTATGTTGTCTGTTCTGAGTCCCTTGAGATTGCTAATGAATTTTATGGTTGATTTTGCTACTTACGCAAAAAACATCGTTGGGTTTTTTTAGGGATTGCATTAAATCTGTAGATAGTTTTGGGTGGTACGAAGATCTTAATATTAAGTCTTGCAATCCATGAACATGAATTGTGTTTTCTATTATTTGTCTCTTTGATTTTTTCTGCAATATTTTATACTTTTCAGTTAGTCATATTTTCTATAAATTTAAAGAAAAGAAATTAATGTATATGCACTCTCATTTTTACTATTTTTCTTTTCAGTTATGTCTTCATTCCTTTACTATATCCAATTTTTCTTTTCTTTTTGTCTGAAGAACTTTAACGTTTCTTGTAGTGAAGGTTTGAGAATTAGATCAGAGTCCTGGAAGCCAAGTGAATGAAGTATATCAAGAAGATGGAAGTGCTCAACCTTGCTGATCGGTGAAGAAATAGGAGGAATAAGAATTGACCCTTAGATTTAATAACTTGTAGTATGAAGTCTTTTCTGATGAAAACAAATGATTATTAGTCAAGGAATTCGCAAAGGAAATTCAGTTCAGCCATCCTTTTGGATCTCATGGATTTCTAAATTTGACCAAGAGGTAATTGTCAGAGTAGGCATGAAGGTTCATTAATAATTCAAATAACCTGTTTTTCCCCCCCTAGAACACTTCAGTTATGGAAGATCAAAATGAAGATGAGTCCCCAAAGAAAAATACTCTTTGGCAGGTAGGAATGACGGCGCACAGATTAGATAGCAAAAACTAATTTTTTTTTTGTTTTTCTAAAATAGATAAGTAATGGAACATCATCTGTGATCGTCTCCAGAAAGAGGCCATCAGAAGGAAACTATCAAAAAGAAAAAGACTTGTGTATTAAATATTTTGACCAGTGGTCTGAATCAGATCAAGTGGAATTTGTGGAACATCTTATTTCACGAATGTGTCATTATCAGCATGGACATATTAACTCTTACCTGAAGCCCATGTTGCAGCGGGACTTTATTACCGCTTTACCAGGTAACTGTACTTGTCTTTTCAAAAGCTGAGCACCCGTTCCTTCATTCCCTTTTCTGTTTTGTAGAGCAAGGCTTAGATCACATAGCAGAAAACATTCTTTCGTACCTGGATGCCAGGTCTCTGTGTGCAGCAGAGCTGGTATGTAAAGAATGGCAGCGAGTGATCTCAGAAGGAATGCTTTGGAAGAAGCTGATTGAACGAATGGTACGCACTGATCCCCTATGGAAAGGACTTTCAGAAAGAAGAGGGTGGTAAGTACTTGGGTTGCTTGTTCCCTTGAAAAAAATGTAACATCTGTTTGTTTTTATTTGCCAGGGATCAGTACCTGTTTAAAAACAGACCCACAGATGGCCCTCCAAATTCATTTTATAGGTCATTATACCCAAAGATTATCCAGGATATAGAGGTAACTTTATGATTTATCTGTTTTATGGGCTCAAAACTCATCTCTTGCCTCCTTTTTTCCCTAGACTATAGAATCTAACTGGCGGTGTGGACGACACAACTTGCAGAGGATTCAGTGCCGCTCTGAAAATAGTAAAGGTGTCTACTGTTTACAGTACGATGATGAAAAAATTATCAGTGGCCTACGAGATAATTCTATTAAGGTGAATGACTGAATTTTTTATGTATTATTTTTATCATCGTTTGTGGCTAATCTTGTCTCAATAGATATGGGATAAAACCAGCCTGGAATGTTTGAAAGTGTTAACAGGACACACAGGCTCTGTCCTCTGTCTGCAGTATGATGAGCGTGTCATTGTAACTGGCTCTTCAGATTCTACGGTGAGGTGAGTGATCTGGCTTCATTGTTCTTAACTTGATTAAGCATCATGCTTTTCTCTTCTCTCCTAGAGTGTGGGATGTGAACACGGGTGAAGTTCTTAACACATTGATCCACCACAATGAGGCTGTATTGCACTTACGCTTCAGCAATGGACTGATGGTGACCTGTTCCAAGGACCGCTCCATTGCTGTGTGGGACATGGCTTCTGCGACCGACATCACTTTACGCCGTGTCCTGGTTGGCCACCGGGCTGCCGTCAATGTAGTAGACTTTGACGACAAGTACATCGTGTCTGCCTCTGGTGACAGGACCATCAAAGTAAGTATGTCTGCAGTCATAACCCTACCTGTATTCTTTAAAATACTGTTAATTTGTTATACAGGTCTGGAGCACGAGCACCTGTGAATTTGTTCGTACTCTCAATGGGCACAAGCGGGGCATTGCCTGTCTCCAGTACAGGGATCGCCTGGTTGTTAGTGGATCATCAGATAATACCATTAGGTGGGTAGAAGTTGGTGTGCTGACAGAGCAGGTTTGTTTCACAGAGGTCTGTTTTTCATTCAAGGCTCTGGGATATTGAATGTGGTGCCTGTTTAAGAGTCCTAGAGGGACATGAAGAATTGGTCCGATGCATCCGGTTTGATAACAAGAGGATTGTCAGTGGGGCCTATGATGGGTATGTCTTTCAGATTTTCAGATGTACTGCTATTCCACTAATCACATCTCATTTTCCTTTCTAGGAAAATTAAAGTTTGGGACTTGCAAGCTGCTCTTGACCCTCGAGCCCCAGCAAGCACATTGTGTTTGCGCACATTGGTGGTATGTGATCTCTTGAGACGGGAATTGGTTCCTCATTTTATTCATGAAGTTTTGTATTTCATAGGAACATTCTGGACGTGTGTTTCGGCTCCAGTTTGATGAGTTTCAGATCATCAGCAGCTCCCATGATGACACTATTTTGATTTGGGATTTCTTAAATGTGCCTCCCAGTGCCCAGAATGAGACCCGTTCTCCCTCCAGAACATACACTTACATCTCTAGATAACAGTCTGCACTTTCACCCGTTTCAGGTGAGTACTATCCTCTCCCCTTCCAATTTTGCCACTCCCTTTGCTTCTGTTTTTCTTTCCTCAGGGTTTTCTAGTCTTGAACTACTGGCTACGTGGCTACCAAATGCCTAAGGGAGTTCGTTCACAGCTGAGTTATGAAGCTGGAATTGGTTCTAGACGCTGGGTAGATGCAAAGCAGCCTAACTCTTCAAGTACCGACATTTCTCACCTCTGATTCCGGCTCTCCTTTGAGAAGGAGACCTTAGCTTCCCCGGCTTCAAGTAGAACAGAAGCCCGTTTCCTTCCCTCATCAGTGAAAAAATCTAATGTTTCAAATGTAAATTGTTCATAGAAAAGGAACATAGAATCTGTTTTACAGAAGTAAATCGACCGTCAAGAGAAGACTTGGCCTCTAATTTATATTGCTTTGCACTTTGGTTTGATATTAAGAAACAGCATTCTTCTTCAGTGAAATTTTGGGTGCCAAACACCTACCCAGAATGTCCAGGGCTTTCATTTTCAAAAGTTAGCATTCTCCTTTTGACCGTCCAAGTCATTATGAATTCTGACTTGTTGTATTAGGAACATGTTGGACAGTGGAAAATTTTCTCTGGATTGTTTTAGTAATATTTTTGGGATTATACTTCCTTTCTGTACCAATTTCTTTTAATTTAAAGAACTATAAGTCAGTTATATTATCTACCAACAGGTAATATAGCTCTTTCTTTTATTAACTGTTCTCTGTCCCCCAACCATCTCCTGATATTTGGTAGAGTAACACCTTTATACGTGTGCTTGCCTCCTAATTTAAAATACTGTATTCGCATGTAGATATAATGTACATAACAGTTTAACCTCAAAGTTGCTGGAGTCAGGGCCCCCTGTGCTTGAGACACTAATACAGAGTGTGTTCGCACTTAGCCATGGGCTGGGCTCAAGAACCTGATACCTGGGTTGATGTGGATTACCTAGAACCCTTCCTGCAGTATTCATACAGTGTTTTTATTTTGTTGTTGTCATTGCGTGTGTGTGGTTTGTGTGTGTTTTTAATGAGAATCTTGTTTTAAAATGTAATTTCTAAGGTTTAACACCAAAATGTTTTATTTGTTGTGGAGTATATATTATACAATAGAGAGGTACCTTAAACATTTTTTGTTCTTATTCTTTTTCTCATAAGTACTCCTGAGTACAAGTGGTCACCTCCCATAGTATTCATTTGGCTTCGCTGTCAAAAATCATTATTCTGTGCAGTCGTGGCCCTGGGAAGGGGAAATAAGAAGGCCCTGTTGACGGGCTGTCTTGGCTCTGGAATTCATGCATCCTGGCCTTGCCAAGGTTCTGGCAGGGCCTGCTGGTGTGTTGGAGCCTGCAGGGCAGGTCAGGCTGGTTCAGAGGCCCATGCTGAGGGGTGGGTGCTCTGAAGTGGAGTGAAGCCTCAAGCCCATGAATGCCACCCCAGTCATCTCTGGTGTCAGCTGCTGCTGTGGCCCCAGCAGGTTCTCAAAGCTCCCAAGTCCTCCCTACGACACAGCCCAAATGTGTAAATGGCACTGTTGCCCTGACAGTGCATGGAAAGGACGTTGGCATCCAATTGGCACTCCTTCTCCCTTATTCAATATTAGGTTTGATTTGCCCTTCGCCATTGTTTCCAAAGATCAAGGAATGTCAATAACATTTTAAAGGACCAATAAACAGCCTCCTATAAAGTAAACCTCTTCCCGTGGAAGCACACTCTACTACTAAAGGGAAGGCCCTGGGCTCTGATTTGTCCTTTGCATTGAGAACGGTGTGGGGATCAGTGTGTGTGTATGTGATTTGTTTATTGAGTTGGCTTTGCTTTTTTAGTTTTTCTTTTAAAAATAAAATCCTTCCTTCCCATGTTACTAAATTAATTTATGTTTTTGAGAGGTTGAGTCTCAAAGTGTAAACAATAAACCTCCATTCATAAGGTGGATGTTGTAAGCTTGATGGTGGTTGTGAAAGTGATTTAGCTTTGACCACTTTTCATCCTACAGCTTCAATATCAAACTGGTTAGGAAAGCCCAGGGGGAAGGGAGGGGGCAGGGGAGGAGGCAATTCTGAATGAATGAATGGATTTTTTGTTGTTTTTGCATGTTTAATATAGAAGTTCCCCTCGTTCCTTGGGAGATGATGGCCTTTGAATATGCAGACAACCTTTGAATTGTGCCTACTAAATTATAGCAGGGGACTTTGGCACCCAAGGAGTTCTGACTTTCTGGGATTATAATAGTAATTCCCAGCCATACTCTGGACTTTATTTTGCTAACCATAACTGAGCAAATGTAAATTACTGCTATATTAATGTTTTAAAGCACTGGGATAGTCTAATTCTAACTTGTAATTAATTATGTTTGCCAATTATCTGTTTGAAATAAATTTGTGTCTGAACAGCTATTGAAACTGTTAAATTGTACAGATATTATTCATGACAGCTTTGTACTGTGGAATGTGCTTAATAAAAAACAAAAAAGTTTGACTTTTGTCCAGTAAATTGCTAAGTAATGTCAATAAATCGAGTATGGGTATTATGCAGTGCACCTAATCTGGCTTCATGCAATTGTTACTTCAGCTACTGATTCAAAGCCAATACTCTTAATAAAGTGTTGCAATACTCTGACGTTCTGTTAAGAAATTTTTCAAAGAAACTGT